TTTTGCATTTCTGACAACCGGATGGCCCCACCTGGACCTGCCAACCAGTTGTGTGGCCTCTACCCAGGGACTGACTCAGCATAAGCGGACAGCTTCGACTCCCTGTGATTTCATCCCTAGCTGACCAGTCAGCACTTCTGACTCACTGGCCCCCTACCCACCAAATTATTCTTAAATACTGGGATCCCCGAGTTTTGGGGAGACTGATTTGAGGAATAAAACTCTGGTCTCCCGAACAATCGGCTCTGTGTGAATTATGCTTTCTCTATTGCAATTCCCCTGTCTTGACAATAGACTCTGTCCCGGCAGCTGGCAAGGCGAACCCATGGGGCGGTTACAGTGTCTGCAACGCAGACACAAGCGACAGAGACTTGATCAGAATATACAAGGAACTCTGCAAGTCAGCGATGGTAAGAAGCAGGGCAGCTGGGCCTCCTACGCCTGCCTCGCCGTTCGGTCCCCCGGACACCTCTGGGCTTAGGACTCAGGGGAACAGATTCCCAGAAGCAGGTTCCCCGCCGCGTCCGGCGCCCGGGCTCTGCAGCCGCCCCCTGCTCTGCCTCCTGCACCCGCAGGGCGTCCCCCGCCGCTCCCTCCCCTGCTTCCTGCAGCGGCCCCCGACCCCAGTCCTGGCCCCACCATGGATCCTGCATCGCCGGGTTCGGCCCTGGCGGGTTCAGCCCCGCAGAGTCGGCACCCGGGCCAGGTCCATCTCCTCCAGCCCTCCCGGTGCGTCCCGCGGGGCAGGAAGGAGGCGAGGCCCAGCCGCCCCGTGTCGTGCAGGTGTTTTCCCGGGCCCGTCCGCGGCGGCTGCTGAGGACCTGGGGAGACCCAGCCTGTAGGATCCGCAGCTGCGGTGCGCGGCCGGCAGTGGCGCTCGGGCTTCGTCCCCGGGGGCGGGGCTTCGTCCAGGCGCGCAGGGACCAGCGGGCCTCGCCCTCCCGCGCCGCTTTCCGATTGGCAGCCGCCCGCGGGGCATTGTGGGCCGTCCGCGCGCCCGTCCCGTCGCCGCCGCCGCCGCCGCAGACCCCTCGGTCTTGCTATGTCGAGCTCACCCGTGAAGCGTCAGAGGATGGAGTCCGCGCTGGACCAGCTCAAGCAGTTCACCACCGTGGTGGCCGACACGGGCGACTTCCACGGTGAGGACGGCGCGGAGCCCGGGCGCGGCGCACTTACTTTGGCTTTTGAAAACTATTTCCCTAGCCATCGACGAGTACAAGCCCCAGGATGCTACCACCAACCCGTCCCTGATCCTGGCCGCAGCACAGATGCCCGCTTACCAGGAGCTGGTGGAGGAGGCGATTGCCTATGGCCGGAAGCTGGGCGGGTGAGTGCCTGGACTCGGGAGGGTCCCAGCTATCTAACCTGCTTTTTTTCCCTTTGAATTTCAGGTCACAAGAGGACCAGATTAAAAATGCTATTGATAAACTTTTTGTGTTGTTTGGAGCAGAAATACTAAAGAAGATTCCGGGCCGAGTATCCACAGAAGTAGACGCAAGGTAAGGATGCTTGCTCCTGCACTGGATGGGCTTCTGAGGGGATGGGTTCTTCTTGCTCCTACAGGCTCTCCTTTGATAAAGATGCGATGGTGGCCAGAGCCAGGCGGCTCATCGAGCTCTACAAGGAAGCTGGGATCAGCAAGGACCGAATTCTTATAAAGCTGTCATCAACCTGGGAAGGAATTCAGGCTGGAAAGTAAGTGGTCCCCCACAAGGAAGGAGCTCTCACTGCCCCGCCCTCACCTGTCCCCGCCCCGCAGGGAGCTCGAGGAGCAGCACGGCATCCACTGCAACATGACGTTACTCTTCTCCTTCGCCCAGGCTGTGGCCTGTGCCGAGGCGGGTGTGACCCTCATCTCCCCATTTGTTGGGCGCATCCTTGATTGGCATGTGGCAAACACCGACAAGAAATCCTATGAGCCCCTGGAAGACCCTGGTGAGGGTCCCTCTGTGGTAATGGGGTAAGGGGCCTTCCTGGTCACAGCTTGGTCTCTTTCCAGGGGTAAAGAGTGTCACTAAAATCTACAACTACTACAAGAAGTTTAGCTACAAAACCATTGTCATGGGCGCCTCCTTCCGCAACACGGGCGAGATCAAAGCACTGGCCGGCTGTGACTTCCTCACCATCTCACCCAAGCTCCTGGGAGAGCTGCTGCAGGACAACGCCAAGCTGGTGCCTGTGCTCTCAGCCAAGGCGGGTGAGGCCCCACTGCCCAGCTGTGGCTCCTGCGCAGGCATGGAAGGCTGGTTCTTGTCCCCCAGCCCAAGCCAGTGACCTGGAAAAAATCCACCTGGATGAGAAGTCTTTCCGTTGGTTGCACAACGAGGACCAGATGGCTGTGGAGAAGCTCTCTGACGGGATCCGCAAGTTTGCCGCTGATGCAGTGAAGCTGGAGCGGATGCTGACAGTGAGTGTTGTGTGTGGGTACCTACATATGCCGGAGACACAGCTCGTGCTCTGTTTGTTTCTAGGAACGAATGTTCAATGCAGAGAATGGAAAGTAGCGCATCCCTGAGGCTGGACTCCAGATCTGCACCGCCGGCCAGCTGGGATCTGACTGCACGTGGCTTCTGATGAATCTTGCGTTTTTTACAAATTGGAGCAGGGACAGATCATAGATTTCTGATTTTATGTAAAATTTTGCCTAATACATTAAAGCAGTCACTTTTCCTGTGCTGTTTCATTCACTGTCTCCGTCCCCTT